GAAGGAACTTGCATCATAGTTCATGTTGAATTAATTGTTATTTAAGGAAAAGTTAAGGTTGACTGTGTTTTTTTTTTGGCTACTGTGCAACAAAACTTTTATTAACATTTTGAACAGGTTCAGCTACTACTGAAACTGGTCATTTCTAAATTTAAATTGGGGCAAATGGCTACGGTGCAGAGTTAATGTCGTCATTGGGCACTGCGAAAAGGAGACTGAAGAACTGACAGCCATTCCTCAGATGGCGTCGAGGTGCAGGGTTGACTCTGGATGTTGTAATCAGAAAGAGTGTTGGTTGCCTGCAGCAATCAGCTGGTTGCCTGCAGAAGTGAGCCTCTTCTGGTCAGGGGGCATACTTTTTTACTCTGAATCTTGGCCTTTACATTCTCAGTGGTGTCACTGGGCTCCTCCTCCAGGCTGAAGGTCAGGGTCTTCACAGAGATTTGCATTTTGTTCTGTTAAGTGAAGTCAAAGATACTGCAAATTGCTAGTCACCTCCAGCCACCTGAAGGCCACTACACTGTTGCTCGACAAAGCCAGCCACTGAATCTAAAGTGACTCTTGTGCTGTTTTCATTTATGTTTGTTTGTTTTGGGGATGAAGTTGTAAATCCTACTGTTGTAATGTAGTAAAGAACCTGGCATAAGATGCACACTTAATACTTAGATGAATTAGTTTGATAAAAATAATTTAGGGCTGGGCGTGGTAGCTCACGCCTGTAATCCCAGCACTTTGGGAGGCTGAGGTGGGCAGATTGCTTGAGTCCAGGAGTTTGAGACCATCCTGGGCAATATAGTGAAACCCCATCTCTATAAAAGCACAACAAATTTGCTGGGCGTGATGGTACACACCTGTGGTCCCAGCTACTCAGGAGGCCGAGGCAAGAGAATTGCTTGAACCCGGAAGGCAGAGGTTGCAGTGAGCTAAGATTGTGCCACTGCATTCCAGCCTGGGAGACAGAGCAAGATGCTGTCTCAAATTTTCTTTTTCTTTTCTTTTCTTTTTTTTTTTTTTTTTTTTTTTAGAATTTGCTGCTACTTAACGCTGTATTATAGGCACATGCTTTTTCAGCTGGGCCAAAATGTAGAGGAGATAGAAATAAATCTAATTAATAGAAGTATACTTGTTAAAGGAGCTTTCAGAATGACAACTTTCTCTTGCCTGGGGTAAGATGCAGGCAAAGAGAATGGTCTGATAGAGCACCATGATGTGCTTCAAAGGTTCCTACAAGTTTAGAACTCAGGGTTGGCCATGCATTGTAGAATTAGAAGTTTAGGCATATATTCAATCAACTATTCAGTCTTCCTTCGGGAAGGCATTCAAAAGGCACTAGTGTCTCTTCCTCACTCCCACCCAGCCCAGAGGTAGCCATTGTCACCAATTTATTGATGTATTCGCCTTTTTGATTATCTCAGGAGTAGGTGCCAGTTTTCTCTCTAAGCCATTTTACTTCTGCCAGTTCTGAATATTCAGTCTGGGACTTATCACTGTTTCCTGTTGCCTGCCGCAGCATTTTTCATCGTAGATAGTAGTAATGTTTTGAAATCTATCTAGCAATCATAAGAGTCTTAAAATTCTTAACCTTGAATGTGGAATTTTAAAAAGTTACATACTTTTTAACAATTTAGGGGAAAGTATGAAAGTTTTAAGAACATAGTAGCTTGAATAATTGAAATAGAAAATCTCTCAGTGACGTAAGTGGACATTTTGAGAATGCAAACTGTTTTATTACATTGCATATAAATGATATTTTGCACATTTTTTTTTATAAAGAGAGAGTAAAATGCACGTATCATTTGTCAGTCCAAAGGTAATGTCCCCCTTTTTGCCAAATACTATACAATTAGACAAAACTCTGTAGGATTTCTCTGAATAAAAGGGTTGATTTTGTTTTTTAAATAGAGTATATGATAAAAGCGATAAAGTACCTATGCAAGAATTAATGGTATAGTGTAGGCTAAACTCTTCTTCATATTGATCCTAATACAGGTAATTATGTTATCTTTCCTAATTATAGCTTATTTTGTTATAGCTATCACATTGTTTTGTAACATACAAAAAAGTATAATTATACAAAGACTCCACTTTACAAATGTAAATACAGTCTTGGTTTGGTGTATATTGGATACAATGGTCTTCCTTAAGCCTAAACACAGAAACAAAAGCATATTATAAGAGAAAGTCCAAGATGGGAAGTGATAAAGTGGGTATTGAGTAGAGCTTTGTTAAAATTTAGCTGGTATCCTTGTAAAATTTCCATGTATTCATTAAATTATATTATGTCATTCTTATTTTTAGGAGCTGACTTGAAGTTTTAAGTTTTGCCCTCATAAAGAATTGTCACAATTTGGTTATTACAGTTGGATGATTCTGATTTTTTAAAAATTCTTTTTGTATATATTTGTATAGGTATTAAAATTGAAATTGTTCAATGACTAAAGTTAAGGCTTTAAACGTATTGGGGCATATTTTATTTCAACAGCAAAAAGTAGAACTGATTTTGAACTGGACAAGGTTATCTTCTCAGTTACTGTAAATTTTACAAGTTTGAGAATAAAATAATATTTAGAATGCTAGCTGTGCTGTTTATATTTCAAGATCATTAAAGCACTCTTGGCTTGTGTGGTCTTTAAAGATGGGTTTATCAAATATTTATTTAACATTGGTAGGTATGTGTAATTCTCAGAAAAAAAATCTAGGACTGCAAAACAAAGCGGGATAATTCCTTCTCTCATTCAACAATACAAGGTGTCACAGAAATCTCAGTGAAGTTTTAATTTTTAAAACTCCAGAATTATATATGTTATAAACTTAAACACCATTGAGAAATTCAGTTACTGGAATTTCTTTTATACTTATTTATTTTTGTGAGTTTTTTTTTCTTTTTTGAGACAGAGTCTCACTCTGTTCCCAGGCCGGAGTGCAGTGGTGTGATCTCTGCTCATTGCAACCCTCCGCCTCCTGGGTTCAAGCAATTCTCCTGCCTCAGCCTCTCCCTAGTAACTAGGATTACAGATATGCACCACCACACCTGCCTAATTTTTGTATTTTTAGTAGAGATGGGGTTTCACTATGTTGGCTGGACTGGTCTCAAACTCCTGGCCTCATGTGATCCTCCTGCCTTGGCCTCTCAAAGTGCTGGGATTATAGGCGTGAGCCACTGCACCCAGCTGTGAATTTTGAATGATGCGCTTTTTTTTTTTTGGTGTGTGTGTGTGATGGAGTCTTGCTCTGTCATGCTGGCTGGAGTGCAGTGGCGCAGTCTTGGCTTACTGCAACCTCCACCTCCAGGTTCAAACGATTCTCCTGCCTCAGCCTCCTAAGTAGCCAGGATTACAGGCGCATGCTACCTTGCCTGGCTCATTTTTGTATTTTTAGTAGAGATGGGGTTTCACCATGCTGACCACGCTGGTCTCAAACTCCTGACCTCAGGCATTCCACCCGCCTCGGTGAATAATGCATTTTTAATTTTAGTTTTTTACTTCAGTACTGCTGAAGATGGCAAATACTGACTGAAGGAAAAAATTAAATTAAAAATGTATTATTCAAAATTGCTTTGCCTGAACTTTTACTTGATTACAGGTCGTTATTTAAATCACTTCGTGAAATTACCTACTTTGGAATTGTAGGCACGTACATAGACTATCCTTAAAAAAATTCAACACTCTCCACACTCACTATTATAATATTGTTACAACTCTTGAGAAACTCAGGTTTGAAGCAAAGATGTCTTTGAGGTTTGGAGATTTCTGTGTCTGAAAACAACTGATCTTGTTTTAAGGAATGAAATCTGACTAACTTTTAGCATGGTATAGGATAAATAGTATACTTTAATTGTTTGTAGTAATTACATAATGTGAAAAAATAAGTAAACTTTCAAAAATTGGCATATTTAATGTAGTGAGATTTTTTTTCCCAGTAGCTTCACTTTGTCCCATACTGTTTTTTTTTTTTTTTTTTTAAACTCACACAGCAAATCAAGTTTATTATAAATTCAAGGAAGGGTTTGGTTAAGCACAATAGCCTATAAGCTCCTTGCTATTTAGATAACATCAAGACTCAGGCATGCACTGTGGAATTGGAACTTCGGTGAGCTAACTAGCTAGGATTTATTCAAATAATAGGAGCTCTACGAGTGACAGATGGCAGAAGGGCACATCTTCTGAAAACTTACTAAAAATTGGTGAATTACAAAATTCTAAATTTTAATACCTTAATCATTTTGAAAGCAGTTCAGACAGAACCGAAACAGAAATATTTGGCATAAAATTCCAAATTTTTATGCTTAGTTTTATTTTTATTATTAAAAGCCAGCTTTTGAAAGCTGTGCAAATATCAGGAATTGGGAAGAATGATGATATAGTGCTACTGGTAAGAAAAATTTCTTCAATTTGTTTTCTCTGTTCCCTAACGTCTGTTCCCTTTCTTCCCTCAGTGATCTTCCATTGTTTGAAGCACTGGACCTTTAATCCACTGTAGGTATGGACAGGGAAGAAAGGAAGACCATCAATCAGGGTCAAGAAGATGAAATGGTAACCAGCTGTTCTAATTTACTGGTGATGTGTAATTAATCATGTGATCGCTGTGTCCATGCAGGAGATTTATGGTTACAATTTGAGTCGCTGGAAGCTTGCCATAGTTTCTTTAGGAGTGATTTGCTCTGGTGGGTTTCTCCTCCTCCTCCTCTATTGGATGCCTGAGTGGCGGGTGAAAGCGACCTGTGTCAGAGCTGCAATTAAAGACTGTGAAGTAGTGCTGCTGAGGACTACTGTAAGTTTATGTGTTTACTTGTAGCTGATTATACTCCTTACCGTTATCCCTTTCTCTCTTTAAGGATGAATTCAAAATGTGGTTTTGTGCAAAAATTCGCGTTCTTTCTTTGGAAACTTACCCAGTTTCAAGTCCAAAATCTATGTCTAATAAGCTTTCAAATGGCCATGCAGTTTGTTTAATTGAGAATCCCACTGAAGAAAATAGGCACAGGATCAGTAAATATTCACAGACTGAATCACAACAGGTATTGTGATCTTAATGTCAAAGTTTCTTTAATTTTTGGTGTAACGTTTATTTGTGTTCCACAGATTCGTTATTTCACCCACCATAGTGTAAAATATTTCTGGAATGATACCATTCACAATTTTGATTTCTTAAAGTAAGTATCTTCCTTTTGTTTGGATTGTATTTTTGTTTAAAGTAAAAACTTTGGATTTATTTAGGGGACTGGATGAAGGTGTTTCTTGTACGTCAATTTATGAAAAGCATAGTGCAGGACTGACAAAGGGGATGCATGCCTACAGGTAATTTTTATCCAACTAAAGTTAGATCTTCTTGTAATACTATGAATGTATTTTCCTGTTATAGAAAACTGCTTTATGGAGTAAATGAAATTGCTGTAAAAGTGCCTTCTGTTTTTAAGCTTCTAATTAAAGAGGTAAGACTATTGATTGTATATAACTTAACAGTATTCAGTTTGACTTTAAAATCTTGTTTTTTAGGTTCTCAACCCATTTTACATTTTCCAGCTGTTCAGTGTTATACTGTGGAGCACTGATGAATACTATTACTATGCTCTAGCTATTGTGGTTATGTCCATAGTATCAATCGTAAGCTCACTATATTCCATTAGAAAGGTAAGTTCAAATTTATTATGGGTTTCACAACTGGCTAGTTTCTAACTTCTTTTTCCTCTTTCAGCAATATGTTATGTTGCATGACATGGTGGCAACTCATAGTACCGTAAGAGTTTCAGTTTGTAGAGTAAATGAAGGTAAGTAATTGAATGTTGGAAGAATAAATCAATTTCAGATTTTTCTTTCTTTCTTTAATTTCAGAAATAGAAGAAATCTTTTCTACCGACCTTGTGCCAGGAGATGTCATGGTCATTCCATTAAATGGGACAATAATGCCTTGTGATGCTGTGCTTATTAATGGTACCTGCATTGTAAACGAAAGCATGTTAACAGGTAAGCTAAATGAGTAAATATCAACATGAGTTACTGTTTTTGTTGTTGTTGTTGTTTTTTAAAGGAGAAAGTGTTCCAGTGACAAAGACTAATTTGCCAAATCCTTCAGTGGATGTGAAAGGAATAGGAGATGAATTATATAATCCAGAAACACATAAACGACATACTTTGTTTTGTGGGACAACTGTTATTCAGACTCGTTTCTACACTGGAGAACTCGTCAAAGCCATAGTTGTTAGAACAGGTAGGAAACATCTTAATTAATCTCTTTTTGCAAAATATCAATAATTGTCTTCTTTTTTTGAAAGGATTTAGTACTTCCAAAGGACAGCTTGTTCGTTCCATATTGTATCCCAAACCAACTGATTTTAAACTCTACAGAGATGCCTACTTGTTTCTACTATGTCTTGTGGCAGTTGCTGGCATTGGGTTTATCTACACTATTATTAATAGCATTTTAAATGAGGTATGTATGTGGGACTCTTAATAGGGTTTGAAGGATTTGACATTTATTTTTGTGTTAATTGTAGGTACAAGTTGGGGTCATAATTATCGAGTCTCTTGATATTATCACAATTACTGTGCCCCCTGCACTTCCTGCTGCAATGACTGCTGGTATTGTGTATGCTCAGAGAAGACTGAAAAAAATCGGTATTTTCTGTATCAGTCCTCAAAGAATAAATATTTGTGGACAGCTCAATCTTGTTTGCTTTGACAAGGTGGGTTCAGTTTCATAGTTACTTTCAAAGGTACTTTGTGCATGTGTGCTTTTTTGTTTTTTAGACTGGAACTCTAACTGAAGATGGTTTAGATCTTTGGGGGATTCAACGAGTGGAAAATGCACGGTAAATATTAGTTAGACTTGATAGTTTATTAGTATGAAACTAATTCAGTGTGTCTTCTGCTTAGATTTCTTTCACCAGAAGAAAATGTGTGCAATGAGATGTTGGTAAAATCCCAGTTTGTTGCTTGTATGGCTACTTGTCATTCACTTACAAAAATTGAAGGAGTGCTCTCTGGTGATCCACTTGATCTGAAAATGTTTGAGGCTATTGGATGGGTAAGTCAAATATTTTAAAATACAAATAACTTTTTGTTTTTTTTTGTCTCTTTTTTTTTTCCAGATTCTGGAAGAAGCAACTGAAGAAGAAACAGCACTTCATAATCGAATTATGCCCACAGTGGTTCGTCCTCCCAAACAACTGCTTCCTGAATCTACCCCTGCAGGAAACCAAGAAATGGTGAGAAATCACTTAAAGCTAGATAAAACTGTTACTATTTTTTCTTGTTTTGTTTCGTTTTTAGGAGCTGTTTGAACTTCCAGTAAGTGAAGAATGTTTACTTCTTACTAAGTAAAGTGCTTTGTGCCTCTTTTGAAATGATATAGGCTACTTATGAGATAGGAATTGTTCGCCAGTTCCCATTTTCTTCTGCTTTGCAACGTATGAGTGTGGTTGCCAGGGTGCTGGGGGATAGGAAAATGGACGCCTACATGAAAGGAGCGCCCGAGGCCATTGCCGGTCTCTGTAAACCTGAAACAGGTAAGGAAATATCTATGCTTTGGGTACAATTCTAACAATGAAATTTACTCTTTCTTTTAAAAAGTTCCTGTCGATTTTCAAAACGTTTTGGAAGACTTCACTAAACAGGGCTTCCGTGTGATTGCTCTTGCACACAGAAAATTGGAGTCAAAACTGACATGGCATAAAGTACAGAATATTAGCAGGTGAGGTTGAACGGCTTTCCTAGTTTCCCAGTACCATTATGTGTTAAAACTTCTTTTTCTGCAGAGATGCAATTGAGAACAACATGGATTTTATGGGATTAATTATAATGCAGAACAAATTAAAGCAAGAAACCCCTGCAGTACTTGAAGATTTGCATAAAGCCAACATTCGCACCGTCATGGTCACAGGTTAGACTTTATAAAAGAACACAGAAGCAAATTTTCAATACATTTAAAATATTTTGAAAATTAGGTGACAGTATGTTGACTGCTGTCTCTGTGGCCAGAGATTGTGGAATGATTCTACCTCAGGATAAAGTGATTATTGCTGAAGCATTACCTCCAAAGGATGGGAAAGTTGCCAAAATAAATTGGCATTATGCAGACTCCCTCACGCAGTGCAGTCATCCATCAGCAATTGACCCAGAGGTAAGGTCAAGATCGACTGTCCGTTTTAAAGTTAAATATTGTTCCCAATGTCTCATATACACAGGCTATTCCGGTTAAATTGGTCCATGATAGCTTAGAGGATCTTCAAATGACTCGTTATCATTTTGCAATGAATGGAAAATCATTCTCAGTGATACTGGAGCATTTTCAAGACCTTGTTCCTAAGGTAAGTAATTTGGGTGTATGTGTGTGCTCACATATTTTAAAAAAATTTGTATTATTGTTTCCAGTTGATGTTGCATGGCACCGTGTTTGCCCGTATGGCACCTGATCAGAAGACACAGTTGATAGAAGCATTGCAAAATGTTGAGTAAGTATTGGTGTCTTTTTTGGTTTTGGTTTAATTAAAATCTTAACATTGTTTTGTTTCTTAGTTATTTTGTTGGGATGTGTGGTGATGGCGCAAATGATTGTGGTGTAAGTATAGTTTTTGTGATTTAGTTTTATAGCAAAACTTAACCAGTTTTCTTAAAATTATTAGGCTTTGAAGAGGGCACACGGAGGCATTTCCTTATCGGAGCTCGAAGCTTCAGTGGCATCTCCCTTTACCTCTAAGACTCCTAGTATTTCCTGTGTGCCAAACCTTATCAGGTAGTACAAATTAAAATTTTTCTCATCCCTTTTTCATATGCCGACATTTGATTTCTTTTCACAGGGAAGGCCGTGCTGCTTTAATAACTTCCTTCTGTGTGTTTAAATTCATGGCATTGTACAGCATTATCCAGTACTTCAGTGTTACTCTGCTGTATTCTGTGAGTATTAACATTGTGTGCAGAGATAACACAACTAATAATGTTTTTAAAATTACTTCTGTAGATCTTAAGTAACCTAGGAGACTTCCAGTTTCTCTTCATTGATCTGGCAATCATTTTGGTAGTGGTATTTACAAGTGAGTATTTTGCTTTGTTATTGATTTTTAAAACAAACCTTTCCTCTTTTTCTTTTCAATATAGTGAGTTTAAATCCTGCCTGGAAAGAACTTGTGGCACAAAGACCACCTTCGGGTCTTATATCTGGGGCCCTTCTCTTCTCCGTTTTGTCTCAGATTATCATCTGCATTGGATTTCAATCTTTGGGTTTTTTTTGGGTCAAACAGCAACCTTGGTATGAAGTGTGGCATCCAAAATCAGAGTAAGTTGGTCAATCTATGTAAAAATCTATATACTAATGCAGACATTTTTTGCATGTGTTCTAGTGCTTGTAATACAACAGGAAGCGGGTTTTGGAATTCTTCACACGTAGACAATGAAACCGAACTTGATGAACATAATATACAAAATTATGAAAATACCACAGTGTTTTTTATTTCCAGTTTTCAGTACCTCATAGTGGCAATTGCCTTTTCAAAAGGAAAACCCTTCAGGCAACCTTGCTACAAAAATTGTAAGTTTGGCATTTATTGTGATTTCCACCCTTTTACTTGTTTTACTTTTGCTGTCTTTTCCAGATTTTTTTGTTTTTTCTGTGATTTTTTTATATATTTTTATATTATTCATCATGTTGTATCCAGTTGCCTCTGTTGACCAGGTTCTTCAGGTAAGACTTAAGCACATCATTTGTTTGGGGAAAATTTTAACTTTAAAATGTTTTTGCATTACAGATAGTGTGTGTACCATATCAGTGGCGTGTAACTATGCTCATCATTGTTCTTGTCAATGCCTTTGTGTCTATCACAGTGGAGGTAAGCACTTCCATAGTCAAATGGCTACCATGATTAATTCTTAACTCACTGGAATATCTCTCAGAACTTCTTCCTTGACATGGTCCTTTGGAAAGTTGTGTTCAACCGAGACAAACAAGGAGAGTATCGGTTCAGCACCACACAGCCACCGCAGGTTGGAACTCAGCACTTCCTGTCAATTCTTGCTGTTTTGTTTTGTTTTTTTCTTATTTTCTTAGGAGTCAGTGGATCGGTGGGGAAAATGCTGCTTACCCTGGGCCCTGGGCTGTAGAAAGAAGACACCAAAGGCAAAGTACATGTATCTGGCGCAGGAGCTCTTGGTTGATCCAGAATGGCCACCAAAACCTCAGACAACCACAGAAGCTAAAGCTTTAGTTAAGGAGAATGGATCATGTCAAATCATCACCATAACATAGCAGTGAATCAGTCTCAGTGGTATTGCTGATAGCAGTATTCAGGAATATGTGATTTTAGGAGTTTCTGATCCTGTGTGTCAGAATGGCACTAGTTCAGTTTATGTCCCTTCTGATATAGTAGCTTATTTGACAGCTTTGCTCTTCCTTAAAATAAAAACAGAAAAATATATCGTCCTAACAGTTAAATTAACAATCAATCCATAAAGTCCTATATCTTCATTCAGCAACCCAAATATTACATACATTTCCAGAATTTTCTTGATTGTTACTTTCAGTGATATTCTTTATATTGGGTACAGGAGAAGTTTGGTGTTTGGTAGGTTTTTCAACATTAGTTTTTGAGACTAGTTTACCTCTTCACATTTATGCTCACAACCCTCTTGTTAGAAAAGTCTGTGTTTATATACAGGCTGTAAGTTTGTGATTGATAAAAAGAAGATGAGTGTTAATTAGCCTCCAGTGAAAATATACTGAAAGCCTGTTTTCATTTGATTCCAATGTTTCTTCCAAAGAATTCTGTATAAACATATGCCAATTCCCTATGATGGTCTAGAGTTAGGAATGAGTGTTTATGGTGTTGCTTATAGAACAACTCAGGTAATCTCCATTTCTGGTTTTATATTTTCTGTACAAACTGCCTGGGTTTTATTTTTCTAATCAGCAAGGTGCTTCACTGCCTTCTTGAGACGCCTCTCAAAGCTCTTAAATGGCTCCTGTGCTATGTGTGGTGTTGGCAGTCTAATTTGCTTCTGTTAAATGTTGTAGAACCTTTTTCACTAGGAAATAAGATTCATTTCTTTCGGCAGTAGATGTAGATTCATCTTTTAACGTTTCTTCAAATTTGTTTCTGTCAGGCTTTGTGTTATTTTAAATGGTTTTTTAAAATTTTCTTCTATGTTTTCAATTACCTAAAGACATAGGATAATAGTTTTTTTTAAGTTAGAATTTTACCTCATAAAATTTTTTGAGGTTTGATGTATGTCTCTGTCTTATCAATAATGAGGCTTAAAAAATACTGGATTTGAATGGCTGCCGTTTTTTCAAAGCAATATGAATTTGATGAGTTTGTTTTATGCCATTAGGTGGCGCCAGAGGTCAGAACATGTCTATTTTGAATTGGATCGTTACAAATGAGCATATTTGATGCGGAAATTTCTGGGAGAAAAAAAATTGAGGAAATAAAGTTAAAAAATTGACATTCATTGAGCCAAAAGAGATGTGGAGAAACATTTTTCACCTTTCTGTTTGGCCTGATTAACATTTAAATTCTTGCCAAAATTAAGGTAACTTTTAAAAAACACCTTTTATAGGTGGATCCAGCAGTCTGGCAACGCCCACAGTTACCACAACACAGAAAACTGATCGTGCTATAAAATGGACGCTAAACTATGAAAACAGTGTGACATTGTTCTCTGTTCTTCCAGAGCCAGTAACATGCTTGCTCGTGCTTTCTACTTCTAGCTGATCATTCTTTTCCCAACATATATTTACAAATTTACCAAATTTTACCTAGAATTTTAGGACCAAATGGTTCTCACTCTTTATGCTGCAAAGACCTGGATGATGTTTGGTAACTATAGAAAAATAGAAATTACACTCAGGATCACTGTTACTGCTATTGCCACTGATGATTCCTGCAAAAATATAATCGAAGTTTTCCATCAAATGTATAATATGCTATTAATACACATTAGATGATAACAGTTGTTCCATGAATGATTCTATGAAGCTATGCATCTTAGACCTCTTGAGCTGTGAATTAGCACTATTTTCTATAGTTACTTATTCTCTGGATCATTTTATAATTTCCATATTAATTTCAAATATGCTCGTGTTATTCTTCAGTGATTTCCACAATTGTGCATTTTATTCTTTGGTTTAAGTACTGAAGCATATAATGAAAGTAATTGCTAAGTAGCAGCTTAAAAATTCAATTATCCGATTGTATTTAACATCTTTAAGAGCATGATCATAAAGAGCTATTTTTGACACCCCCCCCCCACTTTTTTAACATTTAGAGTTAGTAAGGGTTTTATATCTCTTCTGTCCATATTGTTTTCAAAGGAATGAGGTGTTTAGGTGGCTGGAAAAGCATTTGTAGGAAGTTAGATTTGAATATAGACAAGGTGGGTTATTCACGTTGAGAATGTTATTTGAAGAATGCCTGTGAAGCCAGGTGTGGGTTCTACTCAGTGCCATAGATAGACTGAGTCTTCTCTCGTAGGTTACCATTACATAGTAATTTTGATTCTGAATTTCACATTAAATTATTTGAGTTTATACAGACCTAAATTTTAAAATCTGTACATATATTATTTTGATGTATTAAGATGAATATTGCTGATTTAAATTTTATTTATGCACATACTTAAAGGACAGAAATGTCTGGGAAAGTAATTGTTAAATAATGATATGTAACTTTTTAACTTTTTAAATAAATAACAAGATTTTTAATGTGTGTCTCCCTCAGGGTTGTTTAAAGTTTTTTTTCTCCCTCAAGTATAAATAGTGGTAACTATATGTTTTGTATCTTCTAGCACCAACTGCTGTAAAGCAATGCTGCAAATAATGCTTGAATACAAGTGGCTAAGCCAACAACAGAATAAATACTTTTATAGTAGTTTTATAATCCTGAAATTCGAAAGCTTTCCCAATTGCACTTGCATCTAAACAAAACTGTTGCAGTTTTTACTCTATTTATTTTGTTCCCCATGTTTATGAAAGTCCTGCACAGTTTCAAAGGCATGGTAAATAATATATCAATGTTTATGTAGTCTGTTACAGAAACAGCTATAGATAACATTATCCAGTGAAGAGCAAAATTCAAGCTTTAGAAAATATTCATGCATGCAATTTTGACATATCTAAAAATAGGTTTTTGTATATTTATGGTGGGAGGTGGTTGGGAACTTTTAACAAAATGGGGTGTTAATTTTTGTACAGTCTGTGGGCATTTACACATTTTTAATGTATTAAAATTTGGTAATTATGTGTACATTAAATTAATAAAAGTTACTTCTAGTTATGATTTGTGAATTCCCTAAGACCTTGGATTTTTTTAAGTAACTTTATATCAGAAATGATACTGCATCTTTATATTTTTAAAATTGTATTGCTGCTCAAGAATGGTACCCTCTTGTCAAAAAGGCATACATTCATAATTGTACATTCAGCATTGTAAATAATCTTATGAAACCTTTTTTGATTGAAGCTATTCAAAATAAAAATTTTAATGAATGAAATAACACTTTTTTTCTGTGTCTTTATTCATTTG